GAGAAGGATTTGATTTGCTGAAGGGTCAGCCAAGTTAAGCCAGTTTCTTCCTCATTTCTTCCCTGGCTGGAGGTTTTGATGGTGGTGATGGTGGTTGAACTGAACCCACTTAGAAAACTGTCAAAGGTTTCTGGACTCTCAGGTGTGCCGTCTCACATTTGGTCTGCTACAGCAGGTGCTTCAAGGCTTTCTTCTGCCAAGATTTCTTTGTTTTATTTTATGATGTTTTCTTTATGTGTGTGTGTGTGTGTGTGTGTGTGTGTGTGTGTGTGTGTTTTACTTTTATTTCTAACAAACCTGTGGACCTTGGGGTTTAAGACTGAGTGAAGCTAGAAGGATTAGAGTCAAAAGAATTTTGCCATTTGGCCAATAGCATTCCCCACCTCCTGACATATCGATTTTTTTTCTAGATTCCCTTCCCCCTGCCACTCCCCTCCCCCCAACACACACACACTTTTCTCTTTCTCCTCTTTCTCTCCTTTCCTCCCTTGCTTCTCTCCCCTCCCTCTCAACACATTCAATGAGTGCCCTAAACGGTGACAAACTTGCATGTGCTTCCCTCATGACTAAACCCCTGGGCCTTCTGCCAATCCCCTGCAGATGGCCCCAAACTGCAGGCATCCCGTAAGGGGACCCCACGCTTGCAGCCCTGGTTGGAACGGTCAGGGTGGAGGAGGATGGTGGGGAGTGGTGGTGTCTTCGTCCTGGGAGAAGGCGAAGCAACTTCCAGGAGGAAACGGGCGTTTCCTTCCCACGCGCTCGAGCGAGCCCTGGGTCCTGGCCTCGGAACTCCACCCAGCCCCTCCCCACCCTCTGGGAAAAGCCAGTCGCCACACACAGGCACACGCAGGCCCCGGCGCCGCGCCCTAAGGAGAGCAGCACCCACAGCCAATTGCCATGGCAACCCCGGGGTTCGTTCCACTTCCCCACCCAGCCGATCTCCCCCCTCCTCCCTGCACTGCAGCCAACCGGCTTGTGCGCGTCCCAGGAGCGCGCTATAAAACCTGTGCTGGGCGTGATCGGCAAGCACCGGACCAGGGGGAAGGCGAGCAGTGCCAATCTACAGCGAAGAAAGTCTCGTTTGGTAAAAGCGAGAGGGGAAAGCCTGAGCATGCAGAGTGTGCAGAGCACGAGCTTTTGTCTCCGAAAGCAGTGCCTTTGCCTGACCTTCCTGCTTCTCCATCTCCTGGGACAGGTAAGTGGCACACCCTTAAGATGCCCCCAAGTGAGTGGTTTCTCCTTGTCTCGCCTGCCTTCAGGTCGCTGCGACTCAGCGCTGCCCTCCCCAGTGCCCGGGCCGGTGCCCTGCGACGCCGCCGACCTGCGCCCCCGGGGTGCGCGCGGTGCTGGACGGCTGCTCATGCTGTCTGGTGTGTGCCCGCCAGCGTGGCGAGAGCTGCTCAGATCTGGAGCCATGCGACGAGAGCAGTGGCCTCTACTGTGATCGCAGCGCGGACCCCAGCAACCAGACTGGCATCTGCACGGGTAATCCTGCTCCCTCTGCTGTTTGACCTCTTTTGCTTTTCACTTTGCTTCCCCAATATTCTAGCGGTAGAGGGAGATAACTGTGTGTTCGATGGGGTCATCTACCGCAGTGGAGAGAAATTTCAGCCAAGCTGCAAATTCCAGTGCACCTGCAGAGATGGGCAGATTGGCTGTGTGCCCCGCTGTCAGCTGGATGTGCTACTGCCTGAGCCTAACTGCCCAGCTCCAAGAAAAGTTGAGGTGCCTGGAGAGTGCTGTGAAAAGTGGATCTGTGGCCCAGATGAGGAGGATTCACTGGGAGGCCTTACCCTTGCAGGTGAGAAACTCAATATACCTAGGGCTGGTCATAATATGGCTGTCTTTATTTATACATCCCATAGCTTACAGGCCAGAAGCCACCCTAGGAGTAGAAGTCTCTGACTCAAGTGTCAACTGCATTGAACAGACCACAGAGTGGACAGCATGCTCCAAGAGCTGTGGTATGGGGTTCTCCACCCGGGTCACCAATAGGAACCGTCAATGTGAGATGCTGAAACAGACTCGGCTCTGCATGGTGCGGCCCTGTGAACAAGAGCCAGAGCAGCCAACAGATAAGGTAGGAGCCTGGAGGAAACCTCCCATCCTGAAATTCAATACATCACTTCTTTTTTCTTTCTTAGAAAGGAAAAAAGTGTCTCCGCACCAAGAAGTCACTCAAAGCCATCCACCTGCAGTTCAAGAACTGCACCAGCCTGCACACCTACAAGCCCAGGTTCTGTGGGGTCTGCAGTGATGGCCGCTGCTGCACTCCCCACAATACCAAAACCATCCAGGCAGAGTTTCAGTGCTCCCCAGGGCAAATAGTCAAGAAGCCAGTGATGGTCATTGGGACCTGCACCTGTCACACCAACTGTCCTAAGAACAATGAGGCCTTCCTCCAGGAGCTGGAGCTGAAGACTACCAGAGGGAAAATGTAACCTGTCACTCAAGAAGCACACCTACAGAGCACCTGTAGCTGCTGCGCCACCCACCATCAAAGGAATATAAGAAAAGTAATGAAGAATCACGATTTCATCCTTGAATCCTATGTATTTTCCTAATGTGATCATATGAGGACCTTTATATCTGTCTTTTATTTAACAAAAAATGTAATTAACTGTAAACTTGGAATCAAGGTAAGCTCAGGATATGGCTTAGGAATGACTTACTTTCCTGTGGTTTTATTACAAATGCAAATTTCTATAAATTTAAGAAAACAAGTATATAATTTACTTTGTAGACTGTTTCACATTGCACTCATCATATTTTGTTGTGCACTAGTGCAATTCCAAGAAAATATCACTGTAATGAGTCAGTGAAGTCTAGAATCATACTTAACATTTCATTGTACAAGTATTACAACCATATATTGAGGTTCATTGGGAAGATTCTCTATTGGCTCCCTTTTTGGGTAAACCAGCTCTGAACTTCCAAGCTCCAAATCCAAGGAAACATGCAGCTCTTCAACATGACATCCAGAGATGACTATTACTTTTCTGTTTAGTTTTACACTAGGAAACGTGTTGTATCTACAGTAATGAAATGTTTACTAAGTGGACTGGTGTCATAAACTTTCTCCATTTAAGACACATTGACTCCTTTCCAATAGAAAGAAACTAAACAGAAAACTCCCAATACAAAGATGACTGGTCCCTCATAGCCCTCAGACATTTATATATTGGAAGCTGCTGAGGCCCCCAAGTTTTTTAATTAAGCAGAAACAGCATATTAGCAGGGATTCTCTCATCTAACTGATGAGTAAACTGAGGCCCAAAGCACTTGCTTACATCCTCTGATAGCTGTTTCAAATGTGCATTTTGTGGAATTTTGAGAAAAATAGAGCAAAATCAACATGACTGGTGGTGAGAGACCACACATTTTATGAGAGTTTGGAATTATTGTAGACATGCCCAAAACTTATCCTTGGGCCATAATTATGAAAACTCATGATCAAGATATATGTGTATACATACATGTATCTGGTTTGTCAGGCTACAAGGTAGGCTGCAAAATTAAATCTAGACATTCTTTTAATGCCACCACACGTGTTCCGCTTCTCTCTTTTAAAGTATTTATAAAAATATAAATTGTACATTTTGTAAAATATTATGTTTGATTTCTCTACTTGTCATATCACTAAATAAACACGATTTTATTGCTGCGTGACTCTGTATTACTTTGGTGCATAAAAGTTGAACATTGTTGTTTACTGAAAATAAAATTAAAATTTATGAATTAAATGAGACATCAATCAATAGCATCTATTGAAAGC